CCCAGGCTGGAGTGCGGTGGTACCATCATGGCTCACTGCAGCCTCAGTCTCTCAGCCTCCTAGGTTCAATCGATCCTCCCACCTCAGCCTCTTGAGTAGCTGGGACTACAGGCACACACTACCATATCCGACTAACTTTTGTATTTTTTTGTAGAAACAGGGGTTGGCCATATTGCCCAGGCTGGTGTGGAACGCCTGACCTCAGGTGATCCACCTACCCCGGCCTCTCAAACTGTTGGGATTACAGGCGTGAGCCGCCGTGCCCAGCTGTTTCTTCTTTCAGTTAATAAAAGAGAGGGTGCATTGCTGGCTAATGAGATTGTTTCTATACTTGGGGGTCTTCCTGAATGTGTGTGATTGAGTTTATTGCAGAGAAAGGTAACAGAAAATGGGGTTGTAGAAAGAAAAGAGGTAGAGGCTGAGTGAGATGCCCCACATCTGTAATCTCAGTGCTTTGGGAGGCCAAGGCGGGCGGATCACTTGAGATCAGGAGCTGGAGACCAGCCTGGCCCAAATCGTGAAACCTCGTCTCTACTAAAAATACAAAAATCAGCCAGGTGTAGTGGTGTGCGCCTGTAATCCCAGCTACTCGAGAGGCTGAGGCAGGAGAATGGTTTGAACTTGGGAGGCGGAGATTGCAATGAGGTGAGATAACGCCACTGCACTCTAGCCTGGGAGACAGTGAGACTATGTCTCAAAAGAAAAAAAAAAGTTCCTGGGCCCCAGACCAGCTCTCTCTTTGGGTTAAAACCCCGGCGTCCCGGAGCTGAGGCGCACGTGGCTATGCTTGGGGAGGAGAGGGCGGGGCCGGGGAGGAGGCGCTTGCAAGTCTGTACCGCAATGCCTCTACTGGCCTCTAGAGGGCGCAATCACTCGAGGCTCCGCCCCAAGCGAGGCGGGGCGGAAGCGTGCTGTGCACAGGCGCAAGATGGGTCTTGGGCAGCCCAGAGCTTCCGATTGGCTCTTCTGTGGTGGCGGGGCGGGGTCAGAACGAGATGGCTGTGTGCGCAGGCGCAAGACTAGCGCTCTTGGGACCGGAAGTTAAGGCGTTCGCGGCGTGTGGTAAGTGAGGGGGGCGGGACGGGTGTACCGGGTTGTGGCGGCGATGGCTGTCGGAGTTGGGCCGCTTGGGGGTAGTTTGGGGTGCGAGTCCAGGGGCGAGGGAAGTCTCGAGATGAGGAGAAATGTAGGAGGCAGCCGAAGGGCCGGCAAACGCGGACAGAGATGGCACCTGAGCGTCCCTGGGAGAACCTGGGCGACAGGCCAGAGACCGAAAGAAATGGAGGCACGAAAAGAAGCTTCGAGAAACTGAGGGACTGAAAGACGAGGGTGTTGGGAGAGGAGGGAAGCTGAAAACTAGAGAGCGTGGGCGAGAGTGCCGATGGGTTCCAGCGAGAGTCTTAGAGCCCACGAGGCCGAGAGGCGTGGTCGCCCATGAACTTGGGGAGTGGAGGGAAAAGTCGGAAACTGATCGTGGACACTAGAAACAGAAAAAATGGAATTTAGATGGAGAAACGAGACACTGAATCACGGGGGAGACCGAGAGATACGGAAGGATGGAGACAGTTGAAATAGGAAGAACCCCACAAAAGCTGGAGATAATGGAGAACGATGCTGAGAAATGGAAAAGCGAGGGAGTGGAGCCCGAACCCCTGGATTTGAGTGGCTCATGTAACACTCGGCTACTCACTTAGCCTCTCTATTGCTCAGTAAAATAGGGGGTGATCATAGTGCCTGACAGTCGTGAGAAAAGTGTGTGTGTGTATGTACATAGGTGTGGGATAGGAATAGATCATGCAGATAGGATAGGTCTGTGTGTTAATGTGAGTAAGTAAGCATGAGCTATTACTAAAGCTTCTGATATTGGGAGATAAAGTATTAGATGGGGAAATGGAGAGAGGTGGTGATGGAGAGTGAATACTGGAAGGACAAAAGGGAGGAAAAAAAGATTCAAACAGAAAATGAGAAAGGGCGTGGTGACTCACTCCTGTCATCCACAGCACTTTGGGAGGCTGCGGTGGGAGGATCACTTGAGCTTGGGAGGTCGAGGCTGCTGTACGCCGTGATTGTGCCACTGCACTTCAGGCTGGGTGACAGAGTGAGACCCTGTTTCAAAAAAACAAAAATGAATTTTTTTTTTTTTTTTTTGAGATGGAGTTTCGCTCTTGTTGCCCAGGCTGGAGTGCAGTGGTGCGATCTTGGCTCACTGCAACCTCTGCCTCCTGGGTTCAAGCGAGTCTCCTGCCTCAGCCTCCAGAGTAGCTGGGATTACAGGCAGGTGCCACCACCCTGGCTAATTTTGTATTTTTAGTAGAGACGGGATTTTTCCATGTTCGTCAGGCTGGTCTCGCACTCCCGACCTCAGGTGATCTGCCTGCCTCAGCCTCCCAAAGTGCTGGGATTATAGGCGTGAGCCACCATGCCCGGCCTGAAAAAGCATTTTTTTTTTAATGAGAAAGATGGAGAAAGTCAAATGGAGAACTGAAGAGAGATGGAGAAAGGAAGAGTTGGATTACAGAGAAAAATCAGACTACAGAATGACTCATAAGTGAAGAGAGATGCGAGCTGACTAGGACAGGGAAGAGAGATGAGGGTGATGATGAACAAGACGGACTGAAAAAGAGACAGAGGCCTGAAGATGGAGTGGAGAGAGATGGAGGGGACAGAGGGGGAAACAAACCCACTGAAGGCCATGAGCCCAGGGCAAATAGGCCAAGAGACCAAAAGATGGTCAGAGACACAGTTATACAGAAACTAGAAGATGCAGACAATCTAGAAGCCAAAAAAGATAGATACCTTGAGAGGAGCGGGATGCTGTCAGTGGGGCCCAGCATGCATAAGCAGTTTCTAGCCTCAGAAGAATGCTCTCATTTTCTTTTTCTTTTTTTTTTTTTTTTTTTTTTTTTGAGACAGAGTCTCGCTCTGTTGCCCAGGCTGGAGTGCAGTGGCTCAGTCTTGGCTTCCTGCAAGCTCTGCCTCCAGGGTTCGAGTGATTCTCCTGCCTCAGCCTCCCGAGTCGCTGGGACTACCCGAGTAGCCAGGTGCCCGCCACCACACCTGGCTAATTTTTTTTCTCCAGCCTGGGTGACAGAGCAAGACTCCATCTCAAAACAAAAAAGACTCCAACTGTAAGCAAAAAGGCATTTTCTGGTGTAGCTGAGAAGTGGGGGGTTGAAGGGAACTAAGCTTCAAGACCTAAATGATGTTGCCAAGCTTCTCTTCCTCTCCCTCTTTCACCTCTCCCTGTGGTGCAGTGACCATTCTTGTGCCTGTATCTAGTTATTTCTCTAGGATAGATTTTAGGAAAGACTCTGTCATGTTCCAGAGCTACCACAAAGAGCTCCAGGCTTATATCAAACTTGCCTGATTATGATGGATAAAATGAGAGCTTTTCTGTCCTAGCAACCGAGTGTAAATTCCACAAAAGGGCCCTGATTGGCCCTTCTTGGATCATGTGTCCGCTTCTCAGGCCAATCCTTGGTTAGAGGGGGAGTAGACTACTAAGACTGGCCAGGTCTTTGTTACTTGCCTACCCAATAGGGGTTCTTTGTCTTAAAGGCCCTCAGAACCATGTAGAATCGAGGAAGGGCTGTTGTCCAAAGGAAGGTGGATACTGTCCTCAGAAAAGAAGTAAAGGGTTGTGCCAGGCAGGCAAAAATTACATATAACACTTGCAAAATTTTGCCTTTTATCTCAATGTTCTGAATCTCACTGGACCCCGGGTGAAGAACCCTTGCCTTATTCTTTTCATTATATCACACCTCTCTCCTATTACTGCCTGTGGAGACAAGGTTCTGCTGTTGGTTGGCCATGTGACCTACATCTCTCCTTTAGGTCTCAGGTGAAACATCCCCTCCTCCCAGGATCCTTCCCTGATTCCCAAGCATGGGAAGGAGGAGGAACCTCCTTTGGTGTCCCACAGCTCCCTAGGATTCTGTTATCACAGTCCCCATCACTGGATTGTCACAGTCTGATGACGTGTGTGTCACATGAGAGATCATGTGATCATGGCCGTCTGTGAGGACTCTGGTAGTCATATTCATTACCTCCTTTTTCTAGTTCAGTGCTTAAGAAACAGGCTGTTAGAAATGTTTCTAAAAATGGGCTGGGCATGGTGGCTCACACTGGTAATCCCAACACTTTGGGAGGCTAAGGTGGGGGAATTGCTTGAGCCCAGAAGTTTGATATCAACCTGGGCAACATAGTGAGATCTCATCTCTACAAACAGTAAAAAATTAGCTGGGTGTGGTGGCATGTGCCTGTAGTCCCAGCTGCTCGGGAGGCTGAGGCGGGAGGATCGCTTGAGTCCAGGAGGTCGAGGCTGTGGTGAGCCATGATTACGGCACTGCACTCCAGCCTGGGAAACAGAGTGAGACCCTGCCTCAAAAAGAAAAAAACAAAACAAAACCAAAAAAAGCAATGTTCCCAAAAGAGAATTAATGTCTTCTGTTCTCTCTCTTAAGAATCCAGGGCCTGAAAACCCAGAATGAACTTGTGTCCATCCCAGAGATCACTGCAGATGTCATGAGGTACCCTTTGTGTCACCAGCTCAAGCAGGCCTCTGGCCACTTTATCATCTGTGGTGGTCCTGTGCCGTGACCAGGAGGAAAAATTAGCTCTTTGAAGAGAAAGTAGTTCTCTATTGCAGGCACTGGCCTCTTAAATTGTTGCAGGTGGGGAATGGATGAGAATATTTGTTTTGGGTGATCAGAACTGAGACTCCTATTGTGGATTAGTAACATGCCTCCTCCTAGAACAAGGGAGGGCAGGGATCGCCGAGACCACCACCGGGCTCCCAGCGAGGAAGAGGCCTTGGAGAAATGGGACTGGAATTGTCCAGAGACGCGTCGCCTCTTGGAAGATGCCTTCTTCCGTGAAGAGGATTACATCCGTCAGGGTTCTGAGGAATGTCAGAAGTTTTGGACCTTCTTTGAACGCCTGCAGAGATTCCAGAATCTCAAGACCTCCAGGAAGGAGGAGAAAGACCCTGGACAGCCCAAGCACAGCATCCCAGCGCTGGCCGACCTACCTCGCACTTACGACCCACGTTACCGCATCAACCTCTCTGTTCTTGGCCCTGCCACGCGGGGCTCTCAGGGACTGGGCAGGCACTTGCCCGCGGAGAGAGTGGCTGAGTTCCGCCGAGCCCTGTTGCACTACCTGGACTTTGGCCAGAAGCAGGCATTTGGGCGTCTGGCCAAGCTGCAGCGTGAGCGGGCAGCCCTCCCCATCGCCCAGTATGGGAACCGCATCCTGCAGACGCTGAAGGAGCACCAGGTGGTGGTAGTGGCCGGTGACACCGGCTGTGGCAAGTCCACTCAGGTGCCCCAGTACCTGCTGGCTGCTGGCTTCAGTCATGTGGCGTGCACCCAGCCCCGGCGGATCGCCTGCATCTCACTGGCCAAGCGTGTGGGCTTTGAGAGCCTCAGTCAGTATGGCTCACAGGTGAGTGGGACGCACCAGGTTTCCGATTTTTCCCTCTCCTGATCCTTTCTTTCTCCCACCCCAGGTCGGCTACCAGATCCGCTTTGAGAGCACACGTTCGGCGGCCACCAAGATTGTATTCCTGACAGTGGGGCTGCTCCTGCGACAAATCCAGCGGGAACCCAGCCTGCCCCAGTATGAGGTCCTGATTGTGGATGAAGTCCATGAGCGGCATCTCCACAACGATTTCCTCCTGGGCGTCCTCCAGCGCCTGTTGCCCACGCGGCCTGACCTCAAGGTCATCCTCATGTCGGCCACCATCAACATCTCGCTCTTCTCCAGCTATTTCAGCAATGCCCCTGTGGTACAGGTGCCTGGGAGGCTGTTCCCCATCACGGTGAGTACTTCCCCCTCCTCCCACATCCCCAGGTGTGCTTCTACCTGGGGCTGTCTCCTCTCAGGTTGTGTACCAGCCGCAGGAGGCGGAGCCGACCACGTCCAAGTCAGAGAAGCTGGACCCGCGGCCTTTCCTGAGGGTGCTGGAGTCCATTGACCACAAGTACCCGCCTGAGGAGCGGGGTGACCTCCTCGTCTTCCTCAGCGGCATGGCGGAGATCAGCGCCGTGCTGGAGGCTGCCCAGACCTATGCCAGCCACACCCAGCGCTGGGTGGTACTGCCACTGCACAGCGCCCTGTCTGTGGCCGACCAGGACAAGGTATCACAGGAAGCCCGAGTGGGGCAGGCGGGGTTCCTGACACCACCCCCTCCCTTCCTCCCAGGTATTTGATGTGGCACCCCCTGGAGTCCGGAAATGCATCCTCTCCACCAACATTGCTGAGACCTCAGTCACCATTGACGGGATCCGCTTCGTAGTAGATTCCGGTAAGGACCACCATGAGCCCCTACCCACCACCACAGACTCCCTTTCCTCATTGCTCCCATCCAGGAAAGGTGAAGGAGATGAGCTACGATCCGCAGGCCAAGCTGCAACGGCTGCAGGAGTTCTGGATTAGTCAGGCCAGCGCAGAGCAGCGGAAGGGCCGGGCGGGCCGCACGGGCCCCGGAGTCTGCTTCCGCCTCTATGCCGAATCGGACTATGATGCCTTCGCCCCCTACCCCGTCCCAGAAATTCGGAGGGTGGCCCTGGACTCGTTGGTGCTGCAGGTGAGGCATGGGCAGAAAGGGGACTATATCCTCCCAATCTTGGGGGTTTTGCTTCTCATTCTAGATGAAGAGCATGAGTGTGGGGGACCCCCGAACCTTCCCCTTCATCGAGCCCCCACCACCAGCCAGCCTGGAAACCGCCATCCTCTACCTCCGGGACCAGGGGGCCCTGGACAGCTCAGAGGCCCTCACACCCATTGGGTCCCTGCTAGCCCAGCTGCCTGTGGACGTTGTGATTGGTGAGTACCCACCCCCCTCCTGATCACTCAGGCAGGAGCCTCAACCCCGTGTCCGCCGCTGCAGGGAAGATGCTGATCCTGGGCTCCATGTTCAGCCTGGTGGAGCCTGTGCTCACCATCGCAGCCGCACTTAGCGTCCAGTCGCCCTTCACCCGCAGCGCCCAGAGCAGCCCAGAGTGCGCGGCAGCACGGCGGCCGCTGGAGAGCGACCAGGGTGACCCCTTCACGCTCTTCAACGTCTTCAACGCCTGGGTGCAGGTGAGGCTGGTGGTGGGGGCCCTCTGTCTGTCCCTGACACCCTGGCGTCTGCTCCTCCACCCAGGTGAAATCTGAACGGAGCAGAAACTCTCGCAAGTGGTGCCGCCGCCGGGGCATAGAGGAGCATCGACTGTACGAAATGGCCAACCTTCGGCGCCAGTTCAAGGTGAGGCTCGGGAGGAGGGGTAAGGCCGGCCCTGAGGCCCTCACCCCTACCCACCTGCCCCTAGGAGCTGTTGGAGGACCACGGGCTGCTGGCTGGGGCCCAGGCCGCGCAGGTAGGGGACAGCTACAGTCGGTTGCAGCAGCGCCGGGAGCGCCGGGCCCTGCACCAGCTGAAACGCCAGCACGAGGAGGGCGCGGGGCGCAGGCGCAAGGTGCTGCGGCTGCAGGAGGAGCAGGACGGCGGCTCCAGTGACGAGGACAGGGCTGGCCCAGCCCCCCCAGGGGCCAGTGATGGCGTGGACATCCAGGTGGGCGCCATGGGCTGTGGGGTGTGGGGGTTCCTAAGACTCTGCCTCCCCGTGCTCCCCCCAGGATGTGAAGTTCAAGCTTCGGCATGACCTGGCGCAGCTGCAGGCCGCTGCCAGCTCAGCCCAGGACCTGAGCCGCGAGCAGCTGGCTCTGCTGAAGCTGGTGCTGGGCCGGGGCCTGTACCCACAGCTGGCCGTCCCCGACGCCTTCAACAGCAGCCGAAAGGACTCAGACCAGGTGGGGCCTGTTCTGCCCCATCCTATGTTTTGGAGGGCTTGTGCTTTCTCTCTGTCCTCCGCAGATTTTCCACACGCAGGCCAAGCAGGGCGCCGTGCTGCACCCCACCTGCGTCTTCGCTGGCAGCCCCGAGGTGCTGCACGCACAGGAGCTGGAGGCCAGCAACTGCGACGGAAGCCGAGGTACAGTGAGCCCAGGCGGAAGGAACCCCCATGTGGGCCTGAGCGGTCCTCCTCAACCTTTCAGACGACAAGGACAAGATGAGCAGCAAACACCAGCTCCTCAGCTTCGTGTCCCTGCTGGAGACCAACAAGCCGTACCTGGTGAACTGCGTCCGCATCCCTGCCCTCCAGGTGGGCCTCTGCCCCACCCCGCCCCCATGCCCCTACTCCCTGTCTTCTGCCCCCTCTCTTTCAGTCCCTCCTGCTTTTTAGCCGGTCTTTGGACACCAATGGTGACTGCTCCCGCCTGGTGGCCGATGGCTGGCTGGAGCTGCAGCTAGCAGACAGTGAAAGTGCCATCCGACTCCTGGCGGCTTCCCTGCGGCTCCGTGCCCGCTGGGAAAGTGCCCTGGACCGGCAGCTGGCGCACCAGGCCCAGCAGCAGCTGGAGGAGGAGGAGGAGGATACGCCAGTCAGCCCCAAGGAGGTGGCCACCCTGAGCAAGGAACTCCTGCAATTCACGGCATCCAAGGTACCCTCCACCAGGGTGCCCGTGCCTCCCTATCTCTCTCCATTTCCTGTCTCTCCTTCCTTAGATTCCTTACAGCCTCCGGCGGCTCACAGGGCTAGAAGTCCAGAACATGTATGTGGGACCCCAGACCATCCCAGCCACCCCCCATCTTCCTGGCCTCTTTGGCAGCTCCACCCTGTCCCCCCACCCCACAAAGGGGGGCTACGCAGTCACTGACTTCCTCACCTACAACTGCCTCACGGTAAGCATGAACCCTCCTTCCCTGAAGGTGGGGGGGCCCAGCCCTGACAGCTGGCCTGCCACAGAATGACACAGACCTGTACAGCGACTGTCTCCGAACCTTCTGGACCTGCCCCCACTGTGGCCTGCATGCGCCCCTCACGCCCCTGGAGCGCATCGCCCATGAGAACACCTGCCCCCAGGCCCCACAGGATGGGCCCCCAGGTAAGCACAGGACTGTGGGGACCCGGCCACCTCCCCTCACAGCCTCCTCCTTTTCCTCCCTTAGGGGCTGAGGAAGCTGCCCTCGAAACCCTCCAGAAGACATCTGTCCTGCAGAGGCCCTACCACTGCGAGGCCTGCGGGAAGGACTTCCTCTTTACACCCACAGAGGTGCTGCGCCACCGGAAGCAGCACGTGTGAGCTGGGCCAGGAGCCCTGCCCACCTCCGTGCAGCTGACCTGCCCTCCAGCCCAGGACTAGGGGCAGGACTCTTGCCTGAACCCCCAGCCTGGGCTTAGCCCTGTGGTCCTGTCCCAGTGCAGAGGGCCTGGAGCACGGATTGTGAATAAAGCCTCACATGCTGATACACACTGTTAGGCCTGCACCTGCCCATCCAGAAAGCAGCAGCTGCCTTGTTAGTCCTCCCCAGGGTCTAGCTTTCCTTCTTCCTGCTGCAGGGTGCTGCCTGAGGGGTCCTGGGTAGGAGGGGCGTTAGAGCCAGCAGGGACCTCCCATGTCTCCAGATTCCAGGTGCAGGTTCTTAGCACCTCCGCAGCCGCTCTCTCTTGAGTCCATCCTCAGTCTCTCCTACCCCTTGAAGTAGGGGGACCCTGAATTTGCCCATCCACCTGGGTCACTTTGAGAGTTGTGCAGGGGGGCTGGGAGCACTGGTGTTCACGTGGGACCACAGGCTGCACCATAAGACCCACTCACAATAAAAAAATAAAAGGCCGAGCCGGGCATGGTTGCTCACTCCCGTAATAAAAAAATAAAAGAACAGGCTGAGCCGGGCATGGTTGCTCACTCCCGTAATCCCAGCACTT